GGTTCTCCTGGCCTCCTTTCATCCTTTGAGGACCCGGGAGCCTGCCTGGCCCTCCTCGACCTGCCCAGAGCTGGCTGCTGCTTCCTGCTCGCTCATCCAGCCCAGGGCCAGCAGATGGGCTATGGGGCCACCACCTTCCCAATTAGCCTTCTTAGCCTCTTGCTCACCCTTGAGGTCTGGGTTACCAGCCATGGGGAGGGGCTGTGAGTGCCCTGTGAGTAACCAAGGCCCAGCTTTGACAGAGGTCATCAGCCCAGGCCCCTCCCCTGGCTGAGCCCTGGCTCCCAGCACCCCCCCACCCCCGCCACCATGCCGTCCCCAGAGGCCCCCAGAAGCGACAGGTCAGGGAGTTGGTTTTGGGAATGTGGTGCCCCATTTCTGAGAAGGAGAAAGTTCCCCAGGTGATGGAACACGTAATAGGTATGTGGCTGGCCTGGTACTTGGGGAGTGGTGGGAGGGGGAGCCTGGGGGATGGGGGCAGAACTCATATTTGAAGGAGGAAAGTGGAGGTGGAGTGATGGGGTCCTAAGGAAGGAGCAGATCAGGGGCTGTGAATGGGACCTCATTGGGGTTGGGTGGGTGGGGCTGGAGCGGGCACCCAAGTGTGGAAGAAAAAGCTGAAACACCCACGACTGCGAGTGGAGGGCAGATGGAGAGACAGGCCAAGCTACGGTAGGCAGGAGAGTTAAGGAGCCAGGCAGCTGGGTCCCGTGGCAAGAGTGGCCGCCCCAGAGTGGGTGGCCGTGGGGCAGAGCGCCTGGTTCCGGGTTAGGCAATGAGGAGCCGGGGCCAGGCCTGTCAGGTGGCAGGATCGTTAGAGCCCCGTGGCCATGGGTACCCCACACTGCAGCCACTGCTGCTGCTGAGTAGGCAGATGCACCGGGCTGATTACCACGCTCCTCCCGGCCACACCAACTTCCCCTGGGGCACCCACCCCCTCCACCTCTCCTCCTCTCCCCACAGTGACTCCTGCCCAGGGAATGTCCAGCTCTGGCATAAAGGACCCGGGTGTCCTTGAGCTGCCATCAGTCAGGAGGCCGTGCAGTCCGAGATGGGCTCGTCTCGGGCACCCTGGATGGGGCGTGTGGGTGGGCACGGGATGATGGCACTGCTGCTGGCTGGTCTCCTCCTGCCAGGTAGGAGGCTGGGGGCCCTGGGAACAGGAGGGTGGCCCTTACTAACCACTGCTTTCCTCCACAGGGACCTTGGCTAAGAGCATTGGCACCTTCTCAGACCCTTGTAAGGACCCCACGCGTATCACCTCCCCTAACGACCCCTGCCTCACTGGGAAGGGTGACTCCAGCGGTTTCAGTAGCTACAGTGGCTCCAGCAGTTCTGGCAGCTCCATTTCCAGTGCCAGAAGCTCTGGTGGTGGCTCCAGTGGTAGCTCCAGCGGATCCAGCATTGCCCAGGGTGGTTCTGCAGGATCTTTTAAGCCAGGAACGGGGTATTCCCAGGTCAGCTACTCCTCCGGATCTGGCTCTAGTCTACAAGGTGCATCCGGTTCCTCCCAGCTGGGGAGCAGCAGCTCTCACTCGGGAAACAGCGGCTCTCACTCGGGAAGCAGCAGCTCTCATTCGAGCAGCAGCAGCAGCTTTCAGTTCAGCAGCAGCAGCTTCCAAGTAGGGAATGGCTCTGCTCTGCCAACCAATGACAACTCTTACCGCGGAATACTAAACCCTTCCCAGCCTGGACAAAGCTCTTCCTCTTCCCAGACCTTTGGGGTATCCAGCAGTGGCCAAAGCGTCAGCTCCAACCAGCGTCCCTGTAGTTCGGACATCCCCGACTCTCCCTGCAGTGGAGGGCCCATCGTCTCGCACTCCGGCCCCTACATCCCCAGCTCCCACTCTGTGTCAGGGGGTCAGAGGCCTGTGGTGGTGGTGGTGGACCAGCACGGTTCTGGTGCCCCTGGAGTGGTTCAAGGTCCCCCCTGTAGCAATGGTGGCCTTCCAGGCAAGCCCTGTCCCCCAATCACCTCTGTAGACAAATCCTATGGTGGCTACGAGGTGGTGGGTGGCTCCTCTGACAGTTATCTGGTTCCAGGCATGACCTACAGTAAGGGTAAAATCTACCCTGTGGGCTACTTCACCAAAGAGAACCCTGTGAAAGGCTCTCCAGGGGTCCCTTCCTTTGCAGCTGGGCCCCCCATCTCTGAGGGCAAATACTTCTCCAGCAACCCCATCATCCCCAGCCAGTCGGCAGCTTCCTCGGCCATTGCATTCCAGCCAGTGGGGACTGGTGGGGTCCAGCTCTGTGGAGGCGGCTCCACGGGCTCCAAGGGACCCTGCTCTCCCTCCAGTTCTCGAGTCCCCAGCAGTTCTAGCATTTCCAGCAGCTCCGGTTTACCCTACCATCCCTGCGGCAGTGCTTCCCAGAGCCCCTGCTCCCCACCAGGCACCGGCTCCTTCAGCAGCAGCTCCAGTTCCCAATCCAGTGGCAAAATCATCCTTCAGCCTTGTGGCAGCAAGTCCAGCTCTTCTGGTCACCCTTGCATGTCTGTCTCCTCCTTGACACTGACTGGGGGCCCCGATGGCTCTCCCCATCCTGATCCCTCCGCTGGTGCCAAGCCCTGTGGCTCCAGCAGTGCTGGAAAGATCCCCTGCCGCTCCATCCGGGATATCCTAGCCCAAGTGAAGCCTCTGGGGCCCCAGCTAGCTGACCCTGAAGTTTTCCTACCCCAAGGAGAGTTACTCAACAGTCCATAAGAAGTCAACTGTTGTGTGTGTGCATGCCTTGGGCACAAACAAGCACATACACTATATCCCATATGGGAGAAGTCCAGTGCCCAGGCATAGGGTTAGCTCAGTTTCCCTCCTTCCCAAAAGAGTGGTTCTGCTTTCTCCACTACCCCAAGGTTGCAGACTCTCTCTTATCACCCCTTCCTCCTTCCTCTTCTCAAAATGGTAGATTCAAAGCTCCTCTCTTGATTCTCTCCTACTGTTTAAATTCCCATTCCACCACAGTGCCCCTCAGCCAGATCACCACCCCTTACAATTCCCTCTACTGTGTGGAAATGGTCCATTGAGTAACACCCCCATCAGCTTCTCAACTGGGAAACCCCTGAAATGCTCTCAGAGCACCTCTGACGCCTGAAGAAGTTATACCTTCCTCTTCCCCTTTACCAAATAAAGCAAAGTCAAACCATCATCTGGAAACAGTGGCCACTTTTCACTGACCTTTCTTCGACATCTAGTCAACCCACCCAATATGCCACTGGGCTCTCGCTCCCAATTCCACCCCACCCTCCATTACAGAGCTCACCACGCCCTCCTAGATCACCGTCCCCAACACACCCATTGCCTCTCAAGGCCCTTATCTCAGCCCCTTCCTGTGGCCACTTCCCTCAGTGCTCAGATGATTCCCTGGGTGAGGGAGACACTGGGGCACCCTCAGAGGTTGAAGCAGGCTCCCTGCTGTCCCTGGATCCTGGACAGATGGCTCAGTAAACTGTGGGGACTAGGTGCAGACTTTTTGCCTTCTTGGAGTCCTGGGTCTCCTCTGAGAGTCTGGGTGGTGCTCTTCCTACGCCTCTAGAGGTCTCTGTGTTCCTCATTTTCCTTCAAAAGCGGGCTGTGTTTCTCTTCTACCTTCCAGCTGCTCCCACAGAGGAGGAAGACAATAAATATTTGTTGAACTGAAAGCAGAGATTGCCTGGCCTCCCAGATCCTTCCGCCA